CTAGAAATGAGCCTTCACAAGGTCAGAGAATGTTTCCTCTCTTCCTAACAGCACTCTGTATGTTACTTTTTTATATTATTTGCGTTTGAGTGGGCCTTACACTCCTAAAATGGTGCATAATTTTTGCATGATAGTTATATATGATAAATACACAGAGGTAAGTTAGTATAATGGTAAACAGCAATTGCAATAAGGTAGATACAGGTTCAACTTCTGGTTTCTCTGCCTACTAGCTATGACCTTGGAGAAGATCCTTATGCTTCCAGAACCTGTCTCTATAAAATGGGATAATAAATACATATCTCGTATGAAGGTTGTGAAGATTAAATGAGGTGATAAGATCTAGTATTTGGTAACATAATATGGTAACTATAGTTAACTATTTATTGTATATTTTTAAATAACTAAAATAGTAGAATTAGAATGTTCCTACTACAAAGAAATGCTTGAGGTGCTGGATACCCCAATTACTGTAATTTGATCATTACACATGGTATGCCCATATCAAAACATCACATGTACCCAACAATTATATACAACTATGTACCCATAACTAAAAGTGCAGATTTTTTAAAGATTGAGATGGTTTGTTTAAAGTATTTAGCACATAGTAAATTCTCAATAAATGTCACTTTTTATTATTACAAAAAAGACATGAATTAGATGAACCTAGTGGCTCAGGTTCATTTTCAATTAAATAAGCATTTATTGTGCACCTTCCAAGTATCTTACACTCTGCTACTTTCTGTGGGTACTAGTTAAAAGAAATGTATAACATGAGTCCTCTAAAACAAAGTCTGTGCTTTTCACATGTATATGACCCTGAAAAAAAAGGTATCTTGCAACCATGTCCTCGTACTGGAAGGTGGGGCTGGTACTAGCCTTTCTGCAATCATCTGTAGATAACAATGTGAAGGAGGAAGGTAAATATGTAGAGGTGGAGTTAGGTTTGATGGAAAATGAATCACCTCATTCACTATAATCACTATAAGCTATATAAGGGTCATTATCCCAATCCATCGTCACCCTGCAAGCTGCATCAGGCTTTATCCTACTTGTTCCTTTGGTGAACCAGGTGAGAGAAAATTCATCCAGCTACATTTATGAAATAATAGGGTTCTTTGTTTTTCTGTGTCCAGGTTCACTTAAACTTGCAAAAAGATGACCGACCTCTTGAGAAGTGTTGTCACCGTAATTGATGTTTTCTACAAATACACCAAGCAAGATGGGGAGTGTGGCACACTGAGCAAGGGTGAACTAAAGGAACTTCTGGAGAAAGAGCTTCATCCAGTTCTGAAGGTGAGAGCCATGTGCCAGAACTGAAGGCTGCTCAGGTCTCCCTTGGTGTGTCACTCATATACAGAACCCAGATGATCCAGACACAGTGGATGTCATCATGCATATGCTGGATCGAGATCATGACAGAAGATTGGACTTTACTGAGTTTCTTTTGATGATATTCAAGCTGACTATGGCCTGCAACAAGGTCCTCAGCAAAGAATACTGCAAAGCTTCAGGGTCAAAGAAGCATAGGCGTGGTCACCGACACCAAGAAGAAGAAAGTGAAACAGAAGAGGATGAAGAGGATACACCAGGACATAAATCAGGTTACAGACATTCAAGTTGGAGTGAGGGAGAGGAGCATGGATATAGTTCTGGGCACTCAAGGGGAACTGTGAAATGTAGACATGGGTCCAACTCCAGGAGGCTAGGAAGACAAGGTAATTTATCCAGCTCTGGGAACCAAGAGGGATCTCAGAAAAGATACCACAGGTCCAGCTGTGGTCATTCATGGAGTGGTGGCAAAGACAGACATGGTTCCAGCTCTGTAGAACTGAGAGAAAGAATAAACAAGTCACACATTAGCCCTTCTAGGGAATCTGGGGAGGAGTATGAATCTGGATCTGGATCAAACAGTTGGGAAAGGAAAGGTCATGGTGGTCTGTCATGTGGATTGGAGACTAGTGGGCATGAATCAAACTCTACTCAGTCAAGAATTAGAGAACAAAAGCTTGGGTCTAGCTGTTCAGGTTCAGGAGACAGTGGGAGGCGAAGTCATGCATGTGGTTATAGCAATTCAAGTGGGTGTGGAAGGCCACAAAATGCTTCAAGTTCTTGTCAGTCACATAGATTTGGAGGGCAAGGAAATCAATTTAGCTATATTCAGTCAGGCTGTCAGTCAGGAATTAAGGGAGGACAAGGCCATGGCTGTGTCTCAGGAGGTCAGCCCTCTGGATGTGGTCAACCTGAGTCTAACCCCTGTAGTCAGTCCTATAGTCAGAGAGGATATGGAGCTAGAGAAAATGGTCAACCACAGAACTGTGGAGGACAATGGAGAACAGGCTCAAGTCAGTCCTCTTGCTGTGGACAATATGGGTCTGGAGGTAGCCAGTCTTGTAGTAATGGTCAACATGAATATGGTTCCTGTGGCCGCTTTTCAAACTCTTCTAGTTCAAATGAATTTTCCAAATGTGATCAATATGGGTCTGGTTCAAGTCAGTCTACTAGCTTTGAACAACATGGAACAGGCTTGAGTCAGTCCTCTGGGTTCGAACAACATGTATGTGGCTCAGGTCAAACTTGTGGCCAGCATGAGTCTACATCAAGTCAATCCTTGGGCTATGACCAGCATGGGTCTAGCTCAGGTAAGACATCTGGCTTTGGACAACATGGGTCTGGCTCAGGTCAGTCCTCTGGCTTTGGACAATGTGGGTCAGGCTCAGGTCAGTCCTCTGGCTTTGGACAGCATGGGTCTGTCTCAGGACAATCCTCTGGTTTTGGACAGCATGGGTCTGTCTCAGGACAATCCTCTGGTTTTGGACAACATGAGTCTAGATCACGTCAGTCTAGCTATGGCCAACATGGTTCTGGCTCAAGTCAATCATCTGGCTATGGCCAATATGGGTCTAGAGAGACATCTGGCTTTGGACAACATGGGTTGGGCTCAGGTCAATCCACTGGCTTTGGCCAATATGGATCGGGCTCAGGTCAGTCCTCTGGCTTTGGACAACATGGGTCTGGCTCAGGACAATCCTCTGGCTTTGGACAACATGAGTCTAGATCAGGTCAGTCTAGTTATGGCCAACACAGTTCTGGCTCAAGTCAGTCATCTGGCTATGGCCAACATGGGTCTAGACAGACATCTGGCTTTGGACAACATGGGTCAGGCTCAAGTCAATCCACTGGCTTTGGCCAATATGGATCAGGCTCAGGTCAGTCCTCTGGCTTTGGACAACATGTTTCTGGCTCAGGACAATCCTCTGGTTTTGGACAACATGAGTCTAGATCAGGTCATTCTAGCTATGGCCAACATGGTTTTGGCTCAAGTCAATCATCTGGCTATGGTCAACATGGGTCAAGTTCAGGACAGACATCTGGATTTGGACAACACGAGTTAAGCTCAGGTCAGTCTTCCAGCTTTGGCCAACATGGATCAGGCTCAGGTCAGTCCTCTGGCTTTGGACAACATGGGTCTGGCTCAGGACAATCCTCTGGCTTTGGACAACATGAGTCTAGATCAGGTCAGTCTAGCTATGGCCAACACAGTTCTGGCTCAAGTCAGTCATCTGGCTATGGCCAACATGGGTCTAGACAGACATCTGGCTTTGGACAACATGGGTCAGGCTCAAGTCAATCCACTGGCTTTGGCCAATATGGATCAGGCTCAGGTCAGTCCGCTGGCTTTGGACAACATGGGTCTGGCTCAGGACAATCCTCTGGCTTTGGACAGCATGAGTCTAGATCACATCAGTCCAGCTATGGCCAACATGGTTCTGGCTCAAGTCAATCATCTGGCTATGGTCAACATGGGTCAAGTTCGGGACAGACATCTGGCTTTGGACAACACAGGTCAAGCTCAGGTCAATACTCTGGCTTTGGACAACATGGATCAGGCTCAGGTCAGTCCAGTGGCTTTGGACAACATGGGACTGGCTCAGGACAATACTCTGGTTTTGGACAACATGAGTCTAGATCACATCAGTCTAGCTATGGCCAACATGGTTCTGGCTCAAGTCAGTCATCTGGCTATGGTCAACATGGGTCAAGTTCAGGACAGACTTTTGGATTTGGACAACACAGGTCAGGCTCAGGTCAATCCTCTGGCTTTGGCCAACATGGATCAGGCTCAGGTCAGTCCTCTGGCTTTGGACAACATGAGTCAGGCTCAGGAAAATCCTCTGGCTTTGGACAGCATGAGTCTAGATCAAGTCAGTCTAATTATGGCCAACATGGTTCTGGCTCAAGTCAGTCATCTGGCTATGGTCAACATGGGTCTAGTTCAGGACAGACAACTGGCTTTGGACAACACAGGTCAAGCTCAGGCCAATACTCAGGCTTTGGACAACATGGATCAGGCTCAGATCAGTCCTCTGGCTTTGGACAACATGGGACTGGTTCAGGACAATCCTCTGGTTTTGGACAATATGAGTCTAGATCACGTCAGTCTAGCTATGGCCAACATGGTTCTGGCTCAAGTCAATCATCTGGCTATGGTCAACATGGGTCAAATTCAGGACAGACATCTGGATTTGGACAACACAGGCCAGGCTCAGGTCAGTCCTCTGGCTTTGGCCAATATGGATCGGGCTCAGGTCAGTCTTCTGGCTTTGGACAACATGGGTCAGGCACAGGTAAATCCTCTGGCTTTGCACAGCATGAGTACAGATCAGGTCAGTCTAGCTATGGCCAACATGGTACTGGCTCCAGTCAATCATCTGGCTGTGGCCAACATGAGTCTGGCTCAGGTCCAACCACAAGTTTTGGACAGCATGTGTCTGGCTCAGACAATTTCTCTAGTTCTGGACAACATATATCTGACTCAGGTCAGTCCACTGGATTTGGCCAATATGGTTCAGGCTCAGGTCAATCAACTGGCTTGGGCCAGGGTGAATCTCAACAAGTAGAGTCAGGATCCACAGTTCATGGGAGACAGGAAACTACTCATGGTCAGACAATAAATACCACTAGACATAGCCAGTCTGGTCAAGGACAATCCACACAGACAGGGTCCAGGGTAACTAGAAGACGAAGATCTAGCCAAAGTGAGAACAGTGACAGTGAAGTGCACTCAAAGGTCTCACACAGACATTCAGAACACATTCACACACAAGCTGGATCTCACTACCCAAAGTCAGGATCCACAGTTCGCAGAAGACAAGGAACTACTCATGGACAGAGAGGAGATACCACTAGACATGGCCATTCTGGTCATGGACAGTCTACACAGACAGGTTCCAGAACATCTGGAAGACAGAGATTTAGCCACAGTGATGCCACTGACAGTGAAGTGCACTCAGGGGTCTCACATAGACCACACTCACAAGAACAAACTCACAGCCAAGCTGGATCTCAACATGGAGAGTCAGAATCCACAGTTCATGAGAGACATGAAACTACTTATGGACAGACAGGAGAGGCCACTGGACATGGCCACTCTGGTCATGGACAGTCCACACAGAGAGGGTCCAGGACAACTGGAAGAAGGGGATCTGGCCATAGTGAGTCCAGTGACAGTGAAGTGCACTCAGGGGGCTCACACAGACCACAATCACAAGAACAAACTCATGGCCAAGCCGGATCTCAACATGGAGAGTCAGGATCCACAGTTCATGGGAGACACGGAACTACTCATGGACAGACAGGAGATACCACTAGACATGCCCACTATCATCATGGAAAATCCACACAGAGAGGGTCCAGTACAACTGGAAGAAGGGGATCTGGCCACAGTGAGTCCAGTGACAGTGAAGTGCACTCAGGGGGCTCGCACACACATTCAGGACACACTCACGGCCAAAGTGGATCTCAACATGGAGAGTCAGAATCCATAATTCATGACAGACACAGAATTACTCATGGACAGACAGGAGATACCACTAGACATTCCTACTCTGGTCATGAACAAACCACACAGACAGGGTCCAGGACAACTGGAAGACAGAGAACTAGCCACAGTGAGTCCACTGACAGTGAAGTGCACTCAGGGGGCTCACACAGACCACACTCACGAGAACACACTTACGGCCAAGCCGGATCTCAACATGAAGAGCCAGAATTCACAGTTCATGAGAGACACGGAACTACTCATGGACAGATAGGAGATACCACTGGACATTCCCACTCTGGTCATGGACAGTCCACACAGAGAGGGTCCAGGACAACTGGAAGACAGAGATCTAGCCACAGTGAGTCCAGTGACAGTGAAGTGCACTCAGGGGTCTCACACACACATACAGGACACACTCATGGTCAAGCTGGATCTCAACATGGACAGTCAGAATCCATAGTTCCTGAGAGACATGGAACTACTCATGGACAGACAGGAGATACCACTAGACATGCCCACTATCATCATGGATTAACCACACAGACAGGGTCCAGGACTACTGGAAGAAGGGGATCTGGCCACAGTGAGTACAGTGACAGTGAAGGGTACTCAGGAGTCTCACATACACATTCAGGACACACTCATGGCCAAGCCAGATCTCAACATGGAGAGTCAGAATCCATAGTTCATGAGAGACATGGAACTATACATGGACAGACAGGCGATACCACCAGACATGCCCACTCTGGTCATGGACAGTCCACACAGACAGGGTCCAGGACCACTGGAAGAAGGTCATCTGGCCACAGTGAGTACAGTGACAGTGAAGGGCACTCAGGGTTCTCACAAAGACCACACTCACGAGGACACACTCACGGCCAGGCTGGATCTCAACATGGAGAGTCAGAATCCATAGTTGACGAGAGACATGGAACTACTCATGGACAGACAGGAGATACCAGTGGACATTCTCAATCTGGTCATGGACAGTCCACACAGTCAGGATCCAGTACAACTGGAAGAAGGAGATCTGGCCACAGTGAGTCCAGTGACAGTGAAGTGCACTCAGGGGGCTCACATACACATTCAGGACACACACACAGCCAAGCCAGGTCTCAACATGGAGAGTCAGAATCCACAGTTCACAAGAGACACCAAACTACTCATGGACAGACAGGAGATACCACTGAACATGGCCACCCTAGTCATGGACAAACCATACAGACAGGGTCCAGGACAACTGGAAGAAGGGGATCTGGCCACAGTGAGTACAGTGACAGTGAAGGGCCCTCAGGGGTCTCACACACACATTCAGGACACACTCACGGTCAAGCTGGATCTCACTATCCAGAGTCAGGATCCTCAGTTCATGAGAGACACGGAACTACTCATGGACAAACAGCAGATACCACTAGACATGGCCACTCTGGTCATGGACAGTCCACACAGAGAGGGTCCAGGACAACTGGAAGAAGGGCATCTGGCCACAGTGAGTACAGTGACAGTGAAGGGCACTCAGGGGTCTCACACACACATTCAGGACACGCTCATGGCCAAGCCGGATCTCAACATGGAGAGTCAGGATCCTCAGTTCATGAGAGACACGGAACTACTCATGGACAGACAGGAGATACCACTAGACATGCTCACTCTGGTCATGGACAGTCCACACAGAGAGGGTCAAGGACAGCTGGAAGAAGGGGATCTGGCCACAGTGAGTCCAGTGACAGTGAAGTGCACTCAGGGGTCTCACACACACATTCAGGACACACTTATGGCCAAGCCAGATCTCAACATGGAGAGTCAGGATCTGCCATTCACGGGAGACAGGGAACTATACATGGACAGACAGGAGATACCACTAGACATGGCCAGTCTGGTCATGGACAGTCCACACAGACAGGTTCCAGGACAACTGGAAGACAAAGATCTAGTCACAGTGAGTCCAGTGATAGTGAAGTGCACTCAGAGGCCTCACCCACACATTCAGGACACACTCACAGCCAAGCCGGATCTCGACATGGACAGTCAGGATCCTCAGGTCATGGGAGACAGGGAACTACTCATGGACAGACAGGAGATACCACTAGACATGCCCACTATGGTTATGGACAATCCACACAGAGAGGGTCCAGGACAACTGGAAGAAGGGGATCTGGCCACAGTGAGTCCAGTGACAGTGAAGTGCACTCATGGGGCTCACACACACATTCAGGACACATTCAGGGCCAAGCTGGATCTCAACAAAGACAGCCAGGATCCACAGTTCATGGGAGACTGGAAACTACTCATGGACAGACAGGAGATACCACTAGACATGGCCATTCTGGTTATGGACAATCCACACAGACAGGTTCCAGATCTAGTAGAGCAAGTCATTTTCAGTCACATAGTAGTGAAAGGCAAAGGCATGGATCAAGTCAGGTTTGGAAACATGGCAGCTATGGACCTGCAGAATATGACTATGGGCACACTGGGTATGGGCCTTCTGGTGGCAGCAGAAAAAGCATCAGTAATTCTCACCTTTCATGGTCAACAGACAGCACTGCAAACAAGCAACTGTCTAGACATTGACAGTTATTTTCTAGTTCTGACCTTATAGTATCCAAAGCAACTAAAAGAACAGGAAGACACAGTTTAAATCATGAACAGTCAATGGTAAGTTATGAACATTCAGTTGATTCTCAGTATCAGTCTCGACCTATTATTATAAGAAGTCAGGAATCTAGTCATGGACATTCTATAGTAACTCATAAACAGTCAAACAACACCTATGTTCAACCTGGATATAACACAGCCAGAAGGGAGGGATGTACACATAGCCAGTCAAATGACCACCTTGGATTTGGCCATGGACAATCCATATCAGTTCATGGCCATTCAAAATCTAGTTCAATCAGAAAACAGGAATCCCATACTGATAACAAAAAGCATTCAGAAGATTGGGAGAAAGACACTCATGAGCAATTAGGATCTAGGCATGGGAAGTTAGAGTTCAATACAATAGGTATACATGGATCTAGCCAGCAACATTTCGGAGATACAACTTTTCATGGGCAGGTAAGATCCAGCACAGGTTTTGCCAGATAGGTATTAAGTCATGGGCCATCAAGAGATGCCTAGGGTCAGTCTGGATTCAGTACCAATGAAAGACAAGTATACAGCCATGGCCAATCAAATGATAGTTATGAGTAGTCAAATGACAGCAAAAGTCAAAGATACATTTTCAGTCACTTTCTTGACAGCCAAGACCCTGCAGGAATTGAAGAGTATAGGTATAGATATTCATCAAGCAGTGCAACCATATGCAGTGGGGGAGACAAAGGCAAGAGTCAGAGTCAAGTCTGTCAGGAGGTATCAGAATATACGGTGAGGATGTGGGCAAAAAACAAAGAGGCTCTGAGGCCAGCGGTTACCATACAAAGGAAAGAACAGGCTCTGGTTCCTTCTGCTTAGATAGCAACACCCCACTCTATGAATATGTCCAAGAACAAAGGAGTTATTACTTTGAATAAGAAGCCAACATAAACTAGCCCAAGATAAGAACTAACCCAGAGAAGAAATGAGACACATACATGAAATTAAGGTATTTAACATGATCTCCTCTTTTGGTAGTAAGGGTATATGTCTGTTCTTTCATTTTAACTATAGTTCTGTACTATATTACTTTTGTTTGGTGCCAGGTGTTTTTGTAAGGCTCCACATTCATTGAACTCCTTGGTTAGAAAATAGTGAATGAGGCCGGGCGCGGTGGCTCACGCCTGTAATCCCAGCACTTTGGGAGGCCAAGATGGGTGGATCACGAAGTCAGGAGTTCGAGACCAGCCTGGCCAACATAGTGAAATCCCGTCTCTACTAAAAATACAAAAATTAGCTGGGTGCAGTAGCGGGCACCTGTAATCCTAGCTACTCAGGAGGCTGAGGCAGGAGAATTGGTTGAACCCGGGAGGCAGAGGTTGCAGTGAGCCGAGATCGCACCACTGCACTCCAGCCTGGGTGACTGAGCAAGACTCCACCTTGAAAAAAAGAAAGAAAGAAAATAGTGAATGGAAGAAAAAGATAAACACCATTTGGGGCTATATTCAGAACTATATAATAAAGAGAGATTTGTGTGGTTGGGAATAAAATTAGGTTTTAAAAAAATTTCCGAATTTCAAAATTTGGATTTTCCAGATTTTGTTTTAATTAATTATTGACAAACCTATCCAAGGAGCTAAATGACGTGGTTTAGGAGCCAAAACGTCTCTAGAAACATTATAACACATCCCATCCTGAACAAAGAATGTTGTCATAGTTTCCCACATGAATATTCAGAATATTTGCATCTTTTTGTGTCACTACTGGAATTCTGTACAATTATATTTAAATTTATTGTCATGGCCTTCTGGATATAGGATCCAGAAAATTGTACTTCATAAAAATTGGCAATAAACATTTCATCAAGTTATAGTTTCTCTTCTCTTTCATCTCCACAAACACAT